AATCAACCCAACAATCCCATAGACTGTTTACTATTTTTTTAATAAACTTAGAAATTATCATTTCTAGTCTTAAGGTTGAAACTTACCTTTGTTTTATCTGAGTTCCTTCCTCAGGAAAGGACCTCCAGAGCCTCTCAAAAAGTATCAAAAAACTGAAACTCGCCATATCACCGCATTCCAGACAATGAGATGCCAAGCCCCTCATGCATCCCCATAGCTTCCTTCCCCCTCCCGAGTTCCTCTTTTCCCATACATTGTTACATTGCTTCCCTGCAACTGTATAAACCCTTAATTTTAGTTGGTCAGGGCAATGGATTTGAGACTGAGCTTCCAACTCCCTGAGTGCAGCACCCTACTAAAGCCTTCTTCCTTGGTAATAATGGTTTTCTCAGTGATTTCTGTGAGGGGGCAGCGGGTCCTAGAACAAAACCCTGGTGCTCTGGTGACATTCTGTTGTAGATATTTAGAAGGATGTTTACCTGTTAATTTGTTCTGCTATCCTCACAAAAAATGGTATTGCCAGCTGCACATAAATATTTGATTCATCCACCCACCCCTGTTCCCCACCCCCCCGACCCCAGCCATGATGGCACAGGGAAACTGAGGTCGCAGGTGAGCAGCAGACCGCGTCTGGACTCCACATCCCGCGCTCATCCTGCTCCACAGCAGGAAGCTCGTTCAACACACATGGACTGCGTGCCCATGTGGGTGCCAGGCTGCGGCTGTGTCCTGGGCAGGCAAAGGGACCTAGGGAAGATGCAGGTCCAGGAGGGTGGGAAAGTAGGGGCAGAAAACCAAGATTCTCACAGCCCTGCAGTGTGGAGTAAGAGCTCATTACACCTCTTGTCAAGGGAACAAAGGATCCCCGCCAGGCCCCTCTTGTGCACCCAGCGGTCCCCCCAGGCGCCTTGGAGACCCGGCCGGGCCCGTCGCCGGCCTCCAGCCACAGGCGTCGCTGTGCGCTCGCGCGGGCCCGGGAGCCGCGTTCCGCCGGGAGCAGGCGCTGGCGCAGAGCAGGGGTTTCAGTTTCTGGCGCGAACTTCCGCCGTTCCGAAGTTGCACGGTGAATTGGCGCTATGTCTGGGGACAGCAGCGGCCGCGGGCCAGAGGGCCGGGGCCGGGGCCGCGACCCGCATCGGGATCGCACCCGCTCCCGCTCCCGCTCGCGGTCCCCTTTGTCGCCCAGGTCCCGCCGCGGCTCTGCGCGGGAGCGCAGAGAGGCCCCAGAGCGCCCGAGCCTGGAGGACACAGAGCCGTCGGATTCCGGGGACGAGATGATGGACCCGGCCAGCTTGGAGGCGGAGGCCGACCAAGGCCTGTGCCGCCAGATCCGCCATCAGTACCGGGCGCTCATCAACTCCGTCCAACGTAAGGCGGCGCCTCCGGGCGGCGCGGGCCCGAAATTTCCCAAAGTTTGTATTTTTAAAAATAGAAAACCGTGAGGACATACTGAATGCCGGTGACAAATTAACAGAGGTCCTTGAAGAGGCTAACACTCTGTTTAATGAAGGTAATTTGTTATTTTATATGTTATTTCGTGTTTAATGTGAATATTTTCTTTCTTTTTTGAATAGTGTCCCGAGCAAGAGAAGCAGTCCTGGATGCCCACTTTCTTGTTTTGGCTTCAGATTTGGGCAAAGAGAAAGCAAAGCAGCTGCGCTCAGACCTGAGCTCCTTTGACATGTTAAGATATGTTGAAACTCTAGTAAGTTCAAAGCTACAGACTCTGAATAAAAAACTGGGTTTTTTGTTTTCCTTCATTTTTGTAGCTCACACATATGGGTGTAAATCCGCTAGAAGCTGAAGAACTCATCCGTGATGAAGATAGTCCTGATTTTGAATTCATAGTCTATGACTCCTGGAAGATAACAGGCAGAACAGCAGAAAACACCTTTAATAAAACCCATACATTCCACTTTCTGTAAGATTATTTTAAAAATCCAACAGACCAGTAAAAAAATAAATGAAAGCATACTTTTCATTAGGTTGGGTTCAATATACGGAGAGTGCCCTGTGCCAAAGCCACGAGTTGATCGTCCAAGAAAAGTTCCTGTGATACAAGAGGAGAGGGCAATGCCTGCCCAGGTTTGTTTTAAAATGTTGCTTTTAAAAAAACAAGGTCTGTCAGCTTGATAATGACTTTTTTCAGTTAAGAAGAATGGAAGAATCTCATCAAGAAGCAACAGAGAAAGAAGTAGAAAGAATCTTGGGATTGTTGCAGACATATTTTCGAGAAGATCGTAAGTGTAACACCATTCAAAGTGGAGCAATTAAATCAATTTTTTTTTCTCTTTTTGTCTATAGCTGATACCCCAATGTCCTTCTTTGACTTTGTGGTTGATCCTCATTCTTTCCCCCGTACAGTGGAAAACATCTTTCATGTTTCCTTCATTATACGGGTAAGATTAAAGATTATTTTTCTAATTGCTTTTGTCTTCTCCTAAAATCATGTTTTCGTTTTAGGATGGTTTTGCAAGAATAAGACTTGACCAAGACCGACTGCCAGTAATAGGTAAATGATACTATGTTTGGAAAAATTAGTTTTACAATATTGTATCTTGCTCAACTACCTGAAGATACTGAAAACATGGCCAGCGTCTAAAATTTTGATGGATTCATCTATATCATTGATTCAACATCTGCTGTAAATATTAACAAAGAAATGATATAATTTCCCTCAGATCTTAATTTAGAAAGTTGGTGATTGCAGTCATTTTTGTAGTATCCCTCTTTCTAATCACGTTTTGTCAGATGCCGGCACCTTCTTTTCTCTTTGAGGTTCTATGAATCTTTCATTCTTACCTGAATAATTTCACACTCTCCATTACTCATGTCCTCCTAAGGTCTCCTGTGGAGAGTGAATATTTCCATCGCACTTACTTGCTACTTTCAATGTTCTCAATGTCCTATTGGACTCACTAGGGCTTAGCTCTGTGGTTGACACATAGATATGCAGATTTTCAAATGTCTGGAATGTGTTACTCTACTACATGTTTTTTGAAATGGAAACAGATGGAATGACTGGCTACTGTAATAATACTACAGCAGCTCCATAATGCATGAAATCCTAAAAAGTATGTAATATTATAAGTATCTTTTCAATACAGGTTTCATTGCTATTATTCATCAGTTTCCGTTTAGATTACCTGTTCCGATTTAATAACCTTTGATAAATTTGAAAAATTTGTCTTTCAAACAGAGCCTGTTAGTATTAATGAAGAAAATGAG